CCCATCGTCTGAGATGTGGGGAGCGCCTCTGCCTGGCCGCGACCCCATCTGGGAGGTGAGGAGCGTCTCTGCCCGGCCGCCCCATCTGAGAAGTGAGGAGCCCCTCCGCCCCGCAGCTGCCCCATCTGAGAAGTGAGGAGCCCCTCCGCCCGGCAGCCGCCCCGTCTGAGAAGTGAGGAGCCCCTCCACCCGGCAGCCGCCCCGTCTGGGAAGTGAGGAGCTTCTCTGCCCGGCAGCCGCCCCGTCCAGGAGGGAGGTGGGGGGCAGCCCCCGCCGGGCAAGCTGCCCCGTCTGGGAGGGAGGTGGGGGGTCAGCCCCCGCCCGGCCGCTGCCCCGTCCGGGAGGTGGGGGGCACCGCTGCCCGGCCGCCCCTTCTGGGAAGTGAGGAGCCCCTCTGCCCGGCCACCACCCCGTCTGGGAGGTGTACCCAACAGCTCATTGAGAACGGGCCATGATGACGGTGGTGGTTTTGTGGAATAGAAAAGGGGGAAAGGTGGGGAAAAGATAGAGAAATCAGATTGTTGCTGTGTCTGTGTAGAAAGAAGTAGACATGGGAGACTTCATTTTGTTCTGTACTGGGAAGGGTTCTTCTGCCTTGGGATGCTGTTGATCTGTGACCTTGCCCCCAGCCCTGTGCTCTCTGGGGCATGTGCTGTGTCCACTCAGGGTTAAATGGATTAAGGGCGGTGCAAGATGTGCTTTGTTAAACAGATGCTTGAAGGCAGCATGCTCGTTAAGAGTCATCACCACTCCCTAATCTCAAGTACCCAGGGACACAAACACTGCAGAAGGCCGCAGGGTCCTCTGCCTAGGAAAACCAGAGACCTTTGTTCACTTGTTTATCTGCTGACCTTCCCTCCACTATTGTCCTATGACCCTGCCAAATCCCCCTCTGCGAGAAACACCCAAGAATGATCAATAAAAAAAAACAAAAAACAAAAAAAGAAAGAAAAGAAGCAGAGTTGGACTCAGTGGGAAAATAGGCGTGCTACCACCTCAGGAGAGTTCCAGGGAAGAATCCCACCCCCACTCCAATGAGGTCACAATGGCTGGAGCTCTGAGGGGCCCAGGCTCCCTGAGCCAGGAGGAGAGGAGAAAGTCCAAGGAAAGATGGCTGGCAGTCACCCCTATTTCAACCAGCCTGACTCCACACACCCATCGCCGCCCTCCGCTCCACCCAGCCTCCGCTGGTACCAGCGCTGCCAGCCCTCTGATGCCACCAGTGGCCTGCTGGTGGCCCTGCTGGGTGGGGGCCTGCCTGCTGGCTTCGTGGGCCCCCTTTCTCGTATGGCTTACCAGGCTTCCAACCTGCCCTCGCTGGAGCTGCTCATCTGGCGATGCCTCTTCCACCTCCCTATTGCCCTGCTACTTAAACTGCGTGGCGACCCCCTTCTGGGAACTCCTGACATCCGAAGCCGGGCCTTCTTCTGTGCCCTGCTCAACATCCTCAGCATTGGATGTGCCTACAGTGCGGTTCAGGTGGTGCCCGCTGGCAACGCTGCCACTGTTCGCAAAGGTTCTTCCACCGTCTGCTCCGCCGTCCTCACTCTCTGCCTTGAGAGCCAGGGTCTCAGTGGCTACGACTGGTGTGGACTGTTGGGCTGCATCCTAGGACTAATCATCATTGTGGGACCTGGACTCTGGACACTACAGGAGGGGACCACGGGTGTCTACACCGCCCTGGGCTATGTGGAGGCTTTCCTGGGAGGCCTGGCGCTGTCCCTGAGGCTTCTGGTCTATCGTTCTCTGCACTTTCCCCCCTGCCTCCCAACAGTGGCCTTCCTATCTGGCTTGGTGGGGCTGCTGGGCTCTGTGCCAGGCCTCTTTGTGCTGCAGGCCCCCGTGTTGCCCAGTGACCTCCTGAGTTGGAGTTGTGTGGGGGCAGTGGGGATCCTCGCCTTGGTCTCCTTCACATGTGTGGGCTATGCGGTCACCAAGGCCCACCCTGCCCTGGTGTGCGCTGTCCTACATTCCGAGGTGGTTGTGGCCCTTATACTGCAGTATTATATGCTCCATGAGACTGTGGCACCTTCTGACATCGTGGCGGCAGGGGTTGTGCTGGGCAGCATTGCCATCATTACAGCCCAGAACCTCAGCTGTGAGAGGACAGGGAGGGTGGAGGAGTGAGATAGAACTTGGGAGCCCGGGGGTTGGGAGGGACAGGGATAAATAAAGGCAAAGACTGAAGACAAACATGGGAGGAGAAGTGACTGGAAAAGAACTGGTGTGGGAGAGGGATACCTCTCAGAGTCAAGGGTGACTTGGGGACTTGGTGGAGAGGGACTACGTGGAAGACCTGGGGCCAGCCTGGGACCAAGGGATGTGGAGTCCAGGCTGGGTCCTAGAATCAGGGCATAACTAAGGGGTAAAGTCTGAGGAGCAGATCCAAAGGGCTGAGGCAGGGAGGCCGTGGGCCATGGGGAGGACTTCACTCAGCAGCAAAGAGAAGAGCATTGGGGCTGGAGTGTTCCGGCAAAGACAGAGCCAGCAGCTGCGCTGGGGGAGGGAAGCGTGCCTCCCCACCCCTCCCCTCACGGGGAAGGTTTCCTTTCCTCGTGCTTGTGCCCCCCGCTTGGGGTGGTGACGTGACATTGACATCAAACAAGGATTACAGTGAATGTGAAAAAAAAAAAAAAAGATACCTGAATAGACATTTCTATGACATTTTAAAAGCCATGAATTTATTTTGGCACAAATATTTTATCATATGCAGTCACTTCTTTGTAAATGATTTTTTGTAAAGTCATTGGATATAAAAGAGTGATTTTCCTCACCTGAGTACATGAAAAGAAAATGCTGAAATCAATGTATAAATCAAATCATCTGTACTAGCACTGTTAATCTAGAAGAAAGTGGTTGCATAGAGAAGAGTAAGAATGTAGACCAGCTTATTGAAGTAGGAAAAGAAAAAAAAAAGGAGCTTCAGAGGT